GTCTTATTCACACAATGGGATTGAGGGTGTTTGTGTCATGGAACTGATCAATGGGGTGAGAAGTAGCTGAATAACCTGCAGGGGCAGCAGAGCCCGAGGCCAGTGACTCCACGCTGAGGCCAGTCTGGAGCCTGCAAAGGAAGGGAAAGGAGCTTTTCCTGGGGGCTTCCTGGGCAGCCCGCCCTCCCCTACAGGTGGCCTCCAGCTGCTCAGAGCAGCTCCAGAAGGAGTGTGGATTCCGAGAAGCTGTAGGGCCCTGGAAAGCAGAAGACCTTCGTGCAGACGCATTTGTGGGGTTCTGTCCTTTCTGGTGTTGTACCTCTGGAGCCTGGGGCTGTCTTCTGGGCAGGGTTTGGGGTTTGACATACATGGGGTCGCTGGAGTCAGAGTTATTTGTATATATAAAGAAAATGTGTGAAAATCAGGCTAGAGACACAATTGTTTGGTGGCGTCACCTGGATAAAAGGTTTATGAGGTTGACAGTTTATTTAGGTCCGAAGCTTAACCCCAGGTGAGAGTTTCCTGCAGGTGAAAATGAAGATCTGGAAGGACGGAGCATTTTCATACTGTGAGGAGGGGATGGGGGTGTGTGAGCAAGTCTTGGCCATGCCTCATCCCCAATTCCGGCCCGCTCGAGGAAATATGCCTCTCCTCCTGGTGCAGTCTTGCCTGGCCTGGTCTCGGTTCCCCTGCTGCTCTGAGGCAGGAGATGGCTCCTGTGGACACTGAGTCTGAAATTCCCTGCACACTCCTGTGACCCCGTGCAGAACGAAGGAGCGGGGACAGTCCTTTGAGTGAGGAAGACGCTAGTGTTCTCTTCTAACAATAGCAAGTTTGGCTGAAATGCAACTATCCAATAACCCGAGTGCAGGAAGCAGCTCGTGTAAGCTTAGAGAAGCTGTTGCTAGAATCTGTCAGTCTGGCTCCGCAGGGCCTGATACCCAGGGCTTCCGCTGTCACTTAGACGTGGGGGGCGGGGCCGAACATTCCATCCAATCAGAGGCACTGGCTCGGGGCCCTGCCCACTGTGCATCCAGGCACGGAGGATGTTGCATTCCTGCCGTCACCTTTGTCGCTGCGAGGGCGGCGGTTGGGATCTGGCCTTTCCAGCCCCGAGAGGGACCTAGTGCCTCTACCCAGATTTCTGTCGCTCTGTCACCTGCGCTATGCCCTGCTTTACTCACAGGAGCTGTAGAGAGGACCCCGGTACATCTGAAAGCCGGGAAATGGTGCGTGTGCTGGCCGGGAGTGGTGCGATGGGGCATATTAATTCATAGTACTCTGTTATGACAGGTGCTACAGACCCACAGTCCAAGGAGACATTAGGGACAGCCCAAGCAGCTGACAGAGCGATACACTATCACAAAAAAAAAAAAAAAAAAAAAAAAAAAATTGCTGTCTGGGTGTGGTGGCTCATGCCTGTAATCCTAGCACTTTGTGACTCTGAGGCAGGTGGATCACCTGAGGTTGGGAGTTCGAGACCAGCCTGACCAACATGGAGAAACCCTGTCTCTACTAAAAATACAAAATTAGCCGGGTATGCTGGTGCATGCCTGTAATCCCAGCTACTCGGGAGGCTGAGGCAGAAGAAGCACTTGAACCCCGGCAGTGAGCCGAGATTGCACCATTGTACTCCAGCCTGGGCAATAAGAGTGAAATTCTGTCTCAAAAAAATAAAAAAAAAAATTGCTTTATGGAAGAAAGTAAGTATAGACAGAGAGAAAGGGATCTGATGACCAAAGCAGGGAATAAATGTTTGGAGTCCACGGCATCCTGAGAACTTCTTGGGAATAGAGTCTAGGCCCCCAATGCTGTCACTCTCACCCATCCTCCTCTACACATGTGAGATGTTTCAGGACCCAGTGGCTTTTAAGGATGTGGCTGTGAACTTCACCCAGGAGGAGTGGGCTTTGCTGGATATTTCCCAGAAGAATCTCTACAGGGAAGTGATGCTGGAAACTTTCTGGAACCTGACCTCTATAGGTAAGGATGACAATATTCCTTCCCTCAGTGCACTCAGGATTATTTTTCTGTGTTTGTATTTTAGGAAAAAAGTGGAAAGACCAGAACATTGAATATGAGTACCAAAACCCCAGGAGAAACTTCAGGTAATTTGCACTTATAAGAGAAAGCAGTGTCTACTCTTCATAATTTGTTTCTCATTTTTGACAGGAGTGTCACAGAAGAGAAAGTCAATGAAATTAAAGAAGACAGTCATTGTGGAGAAACTTTTACCCCAGTTCCAGATGACAGGCTGAACTTCCAGAAGAAGAAAGCTTCTCCTGAAGTAAAATCATGTGACAGCTTTGTGTGTGAAGTTGGCCTAGGTAACTCATCTTCTAATATGAACATCAGAGGTGACACTGGACACAAGGCATGTGAATGTCAGGAATATGGACCAAAGCCATGGAAGAGTCAACAACCTAAAAAAGCCTTCAGATATCACCCCTCCTTGAGAACACAAGAAAGGGATCACACTGGAAAGAAACCCTATGCTTGTAAAGAATGTGGAAAAAACATTATTTACCATTCAAGCATTCAAAGACACATGGTAGTGCACAGTGGGGATGGACCTTATAAATGTAAGTTTTGTGGGAAAGCATTCCATTGTCTCAGTTTATATCTTATCCATGAAAGAACTCACACTGGAGAGAAACCGTATGAATGTAAACAATGTGGTAAATCTTTTAGTTATTCTGCTACCCATCGAATACATGAAAGAACTCACATTGGAGAAAAGCCTTATGAATGTCAGGAATGTGGGAAAGCATTCCATAGTCCCAGATCCTGTCACAGACATGAAAGGAGTCACATGGGAGAGAAGGCTTATCAATGTAAGGAATGTGGAAAAGCATTCATGTGTCCCCGTTATGTTCGTAGACATGAAAGGACCCACTCTAGGAAAAAACTTTATGAATGTAAGCAGTGTGGGAAAGCATTATCCTCTCTTACAAGTTTTCAAACACACATAAGAATGCACTCTGGAGAAAGACCTTATGAATGTAAGACATGTGGGAAAGGCTTTTATTCTGCCAAGTCATTTCAAAGACATGAAAAAACTCACAGTGGAGAGAAACCGTATAAATGCAAGCAATGTGGTAAAGCCTTCACTCGTTCCGGTTCCTTTCGATATCATGAAAGGACTCACACTGGAGAGAAACCCTATGAGTGTAAGCAATGTGGGAAAGCCTTCAGATCTGCCCCAAATCTTCAATTGCATGGTAGGACTCACACTGGAGAGAAACCGTATCAATGTAAGGAATGTGGGAAAGCTTTCAGATCTGCCTCACAACTTCGAATCCATCGTAGGATTCACACTGGAGAGAAACCCTATGAATGTAAGAAATGTGGGAAAGCCTTCAGATATGTCCAGAACTTTCGATTTCATGAAAGGACACAAACACATAAGAATGCACTCTGGAGAAAGACCTTATAAATATAAGATATATGGGAAACACTTTTATTCTGCCAAGTTATTTCAAACACATGAAAAAATTCACACTGGAGAGAAACCCTATAAATGCAAGCAATGTGGTAAAGCCTTAATTGTTCCAGTTCCTTTCGATATCTAAAAGGACTCACAGTGGAGAAAAACTCTATGAGTGTAAGCAATGTGGGAAAGTCTTCAGATCTGTCAAGAACCTTTCAATTTATGAAAGGACACACACTGGAGAGAAACCCTATGAATGTAAGAAATGTGGAAAAGCGTTCCATAATTTCTCTTCTTTTCAAATACATGAAAGTTGCACAGAGGAGAGGCGCCCTAAGAATGTAAGCATTGTGGGAAAGCATTCATATCTGCCAAGATCGTTTGAATACATGCAAAACACACACTGGAGAGAAACCTATGAATGTAAGGAATGCAAACAAGCATTCAATTATTTTTCTTCCTTGCATATACATGAAAGGACTCATACGAGAGAGAATCCGTATGAATGTAAGGATTGTGGGAAAGCATTCAGCTTGCTTAATTGCTTTCATAGACATGTAAAGACACACCAGAAGGAAACCCTATGAATGTAAGCAATGTGGCAAAAGCTTTCACTTCTTCCAGTTCTTTTCAATATCATGAAAGGACTCACACTGGGGAGAAACCGTATCAATGTAAGCAATGTGGGAAAGCCGTCAGATCAGCCTCAAGACTTCAAATGCATGGAAGCACTCACACTTGGCAGAAACTCTATGAATGTAAGCAGTATGGGAAAGCCTTCAGATCGGCTAGGATTCTTTGAATACAAATAATGAATGTAAACAATTAACTGTTTATAATAACTGTATACTAACAAATGTTATTCTTTTTAAATAATTAAGAAGCTATAATAAAATATCCATTGGTGTCATGTATTAGATCAAGCTTATAATGTTACATTGTTATTATTTGGATA